CTCCCGAGTCCAAAGCTCCGGCCTCTCCGCCGCTTCGGCAGGCCCAGCTCCCGCCTGCCAGTGGCCTCCTCAGGCCCAGGGGGCTCATTCCTCACAACGGCCTTTCCCGGCCCAGTTTTTCCCTTCCGGCGGCCTCTCCGGGCCCAGAAGCTCCTCAAGTCGGCCTCTCCAGACCCACTTGCAGCCTCCTGGCGTCCTCTCCGGGCCCAGCTCTTCCTCCCGGCTGCGTCTGCAGGCCCGGCTCCTGCCTCCCAACAACCTCTTTGGACTCAGTGCCTGCCCAGCTCGTGGTGGCCTTGGTCGGCCCACAGCTTCCTCAAGCCAAGCTCCCCAGGCCCAGCTCAGGCCTCACGGTGGCCTCTCCAGGCTCAGCTCCTGCCCTCCGACGGCGTCTCCAGGCCCCAAACAGCCTCCGGTCGGTGGGCTTCTCCAGGCCCAGCTTGGGCCTCCCGGCGGCCTCTGCAGGCCCAAGTGGTCCTGAAGTCAGCCTCTCCAGGCCCAGCTCCGGCCTCCCAGCAAGCAAGCTCTTTTGGCTCAGCTCCTGCCCAGCTCCCGCCGGCTTTTATAGACCCTGAACTTTCTCCAGCGAAGCTCCTCAGTCCCACCTCCTGCCTCCCGGTGGCCTGTACAGGCCCAGGTCTGGCTGGAGAACAGCCTCTGAAGGCCCCGCTCTTGCCTCCCAGGGGCGTCTCCAGGCCCAGCTCTCGCCTCACGGCGGCCTCCCGGGACCAAGTCCCTGCCTGCCTCCCAGCAGCCTGTGTGCGGCCCAGCTCCTCCGTCATGGTGGCCTGTTGAGGCCCAACTCATGCCTCTGGCACCCTTTCCAGAGGCGTGAGCCCCTGCCTCACATTGGACTCTCTCACACTGAGGGAGGTCAGCGTGAGCCCCTGCCTCACACTGGCCTCTCTCACGCTGAGGGAGGTCAGCGTGGGCCCCTGCCTCACACTGGCCTCTCTCACGCTGAGGGAGGTCAGCGTGGGCCCCTGCCTCACACTGGCCTCTCTCACGCTGAGGGAGGTCAGCGTGAGGCCCTGCCTCACACTGGCCTCTCTCACGCTGAGGGAGGTCAGCGTGAGGCCCTGCCTCACACTGGCCTCTCTCACGCTGAGAGAAGTCCTCCCTCACGCTGGCCTGTTGAGGCCCAGTTCATGCCTCTGTTGGCTTCTCCAGGCCCAGCCCCTGCCTGTTGGCGGCCTCTACCTCAACAGTGGGCCCTCCACGCCCACCTCTTGCCTCGCCGTGGCCTCCTCGGGCCAGGCTCCCGCCTTGGGGCGGCCCCCGCAGGCCCAGCTCCTGCCTCACGGCCCTCCAGAGGCCAAGCTCATGCGTCAGGGCGGCCTCTCCCGGCCTGGCGTTTGCTCCTTTGCATGGGCTCCAAATCCTGTACTTCCTCCAGTCGTTCTCTCCAGGCCCAGCTCTTCCTCCCAGCAGCCTCTGCAGGACCAGACTGTCGTCAAGTAGGCCTGTCCAGGGACAGCTCCTGCCTCCCGGCAGACTCTGCAGGCCCAAGTCGTCCTCAAGTCAGCCTCCCCAGGCCCAACTCCGGCCTCTCGGCGGCCTCTCCAGGTGCAAAAGTTCCTCGAGTCCGTCTCTCCAGGTCCAGCTCCTCCTGTCTCCCAGTGGCCTCTTTCAGCCCAGCCCAGCTCATGCCTCCCGGCGGCCTTCCCAGGCCCCGCTTCTGACTTTCCGCGGCCTCTGCAGGCCCCGAACTTGACCTCCAGTCGGCCTCTGCAGGCCTGGCCTCCTGCCTCCCGAAAGCTTGCACAGGCCCAGCCTGTGCCTCACAGCGGACCCTCCACGCCCAGCTCGCTCTCGCCTGCGGCCTCCCGAGTCCAAAGCTCCGGCCTCTCCGCCGCTTCGGCAGGCCCAGCTCCCGCCTGCCAGTGGCCTCCTCAGGCCCATGGGGCTCATTCCTCACAACGGCCTTTCCCGGCCCAGTTTTTCCCTTCCGGCGGCCTCTCCGGGCCCAGAAGCTCCTCAAGTCGGCCTCTCCAGACCCACTTGCAGCCTCCCGGCGTCCTCTCCGGGCCCAGCTCTTCCTCCCGGCTGCATCTGCAGGCCCGGCTCCTGCCTCCCAACAACCTCTTTGGACTCAGTGCCTGCCCAGCTCCTGGTGGCCTTGGTCGGCCCACAGCTTCCTCAAGCCAAGCTCCCCAGGCCCAGCTCAGGCCTCACGGTGGCCTCTCCAGGCTCAGCTCCTGCCCTCCGACGGCGTCTCCAGGCCCCAAACGGCCTCCGGTCGGTGGGCTTCTCCAGGCCCAGCTTGGGCCTCCCGGCGGCCTCTGCAGGCCCATGTGGTCCTGAAGGCAGCCTC